GTAAGAAGGACACTCTGCCTTTTTGAGTTGCCAGAATTTTGCACTGTTTTTTTTTTCTCATCTGTGTGAGCTGATATTCCTTCAGTCCTTGAAGTTGCTGTCCTTTAGATGTTTTTTTGTTTGTTTTGTTTTGTTTTTGTTTTGTTTTTTGGGGGTTTTTTGTTTATTTGCTTTTATATTCTGTGATGCCCTTGCAAATTTGCTTGTGGTATGAGTTCAGTCGACTAGTTTTGATTCTATTCTACTCCTGGGTCTTGGAGGTGTCCCCTCCAGTTATTGTCTCTATGCCCAAATTTCTTTTATTAAGTGTTCTGATCAATGGGGCTCTCTCAGGCAAGGGCCACAGTTGGCAGACAGGCCATATCTTTTCTGGGTCAGTTCTAATCTGCTGTAGTTGTGCTTCCTGGGAGATCACAAGGTTGCACCTGCCCACAGAGTGCAGACGGAAGCAAAACTGCTGGTCTAGAAACTCTAGCAGGTGTGGCCTATCTGGCTATGACAGGTGGGTGTGAGTGGAGTTTCTTACCTTACCATCCAGGTGGTTTCTGGGGCAATAGGAGGCTGTGGTCTTTGGCAAATTTAAGTAAAAGTAAAACCACTGGGCTGGAAGCTCTAGCAGGTGTGGCTTGCCTAGCTAAGAGAGGTAGGGGCAGGTGGAGTCACTTATCCAGCCATCTGGATGTTTCTCCAGACAACAGGTGGCTGTGCTCTCCGGCTGAGTTCACATAGAAGTGGGACTGCCGGGCTGGAAGCTCTAGTAGGCGTTGACTGCCTGGCTACCAGCAGCAGGAGTCAGTGGGGTAGTCTGCCCTACTGTCTGGGTGTTTTCCTGGGCAACAAGAGGTTGTGCCCTCCAGCTAGGTTCACACAGAAGTAGGACTGATGGGCTAAAAGCTCTAGTTGGTGTTGCCTGCCTGGATACCAGCAGTGGGAGTGGGTGGGGTCACTCACCCTGTGGTTACTCACCCTGTGGTCACCTACCCTGCTCTACAGGATTTTCTCAGGACAACAGGAGGCTGTGCCTGCCTTCTGAGCTCAGACAGCAGAAGGATCACTGGGCTGGAAGCTCTAACAGGCATTGCCAGCCTAGCTACCTGCAGTTTGAGGCAAGGGCAGGGTCACTTACCCTGCTGTCTGAATGTCTCCTGGGACAACAGGAGGCTGCACTCACTGGCTGAGTTCAGACAGAAGAGGGATCATCGGACTGGAAGCTCTGGCAGGTATGGCTAGCCTGGTTACCCGTAGTGAGAATGGAGAGGGCCACCTGCCCAGCTACACAGATGTTTCCCAGGACAACAGGAGGCTGTGTCCACTGACAGTTCAGACAGAAGTGGAACCACTGGACCGGAAGCTCTAGCAAGTGTTGCCCACCTGGCTACTAGTGGTAAGGGTGGGTGGGGTCTCCTGCCCTGCAGCATCCTGACTTCTTTCCATTTTGTTTTTTGCAGAGCCTTGAAACCAGCGAAACAATAATCAAAGAGCAGTTCTGTCAAAGAAAACAACATAAATCAGGTACAAGAGTTATTCTCAACACGTAACATCAATGACTGAAATTTTAACTTTTGATGTTTCCTAGGTACAGAATTTCAGAGTGGGATATCAGATCTTTAGTGTGAAGATACATCTACATTAAACCAGGAATCACTAGAACTGACATTTGGACAAGAAAATTTGGAAAATTTTAAAACTGTGAAGGTTGATCATGGAAATTAAAGAGGAAGGGGCATCAGAAGAAGGGCAGCACTTTCTTCCTACAGCCCAGGCCAATGATCCCGGGGACTGTCAGTTCACAAGTAAGTATGTGTGTATCCCTCCCTGTTTTTGCTAAAAATCTGAATTTGCTCCTATTATTTATAGGTATCCAGAAGACTCCAAATGAACCGCAGTTGGAATTCATCCTTGGTAAGAAATTCCATCTTATTTATATCAATAAATCTTTTCTTTCTGTCTCCTCTGCCGTTGCCAGCATGCAAGGATCTCGTGGCTCCTGTCCGTGATCGTAAACTGAATACACTGGTGCAGATCTCCGTAATCCACCCCGTGGAGCAGAGTCTGACAAGATACTCCAGCACCGAAATTGTGGAGGTGAGATGCTGTGTGCCTACATTAATCTCTCTTGAATCAAAGTTGTCTGCTTGTGCTGTTACAGGGAACAAGGGACCCACTGTTTTTGACTGGTGTCACATTCCCATCTGAGTATCCCATCTATGAGGAGACCAAAATAAAACTAACAGTCTATGATGTCAAGGATAAGTCTCATGACACCGTAAGTACTGGTACTTCTTTCTTTCTTTGGGACAAAGTCTTACAGAAAATGTTTTTCTCCACAGGTTCGAACCAGTGTCCTACCAGAACATAAGGATCCCCCGCCAGAAGTTGGGGTAAGTGTTTCTAACGTTTCCAGAAGGCACACGTTAATGAAACCATTCTTTCTGTTATTTTCAGCGAAGTTTCTTGGGCTATGCCAGTTTTAAAGTGGGAGAGCTGCTGAAGTCAAAGGAGCAATTGCTGGTCCTGAGCCTGAGGTGGGTCTCTTTGTTTGTAGAAATACTGTTAATACCTTTCCATTTCGTGTATTTTTTGTTGCAGAACTTCAGATGGTGGCAAAGTGGTTGGCACCATAGAAGTCAGTGTCGTGAAGATGGGGGAGATTGAGGATGGGGAAGCCGACCACATCACCACAGATGTACAGGGACAAAAGGTAGGATCTCAGTCTGCTCATTGTACAAATTAAATTTTTTTTTTTTTTTTACATTTTTTCCTAGTGTGCCCTGGTATGTGAATGTACAGCCCCGGAAAGTGTGAGCGGAAAAGATAACTTACCTTTTTTGAATTCAGGTATGTAACTCAGTTTTAAATACTTAGTTTCAATTTAACTATTATTTTTTCTTTTTTTTTCCAGTGTTAAAGAACCCAGTATGTAAATTATATAGATTTCCCACATCTGACAATAAGTGGATGCGAATTCGAGAGCAGATGTCAGAGAGCATTCTTTCCTTTCATATTCCTAAGGAATTGATTTCCCTTCACATTAAAGAAGATTTGTGCAGGTAAGAGAAAATAACTATTTTCTCTCATATTAATAAAGTTTCTCTTCTCTTCCACTCTTAACAGAAACCAGGAGATAAAAGAACTTGGTGAGCTTTCTCCACATTGGGACAATCTGCGAAAAAATGTCCTTACTCACTGTGATCAAATGGTGAATATGTACCAAGACATTCTGACAGAACTTAGCAAGGAAACAGGTGTGGAAGCAATTTCTCTACTTACTCAAAGTACTAATAATGTTTAATTTCTGGTTTCCATCAGGGTCCTCTTTCAAATCAAGCAGCAGCAAAGGAGAGAAAACATTAGAATTTGTTCCAATAAATCTACATCTGCAAAGAATGCAGGTACACAGCCCTCACTTGAAAGGTATCATAAATTATTCTTTTAAAAATAGCAAAAGTGTTCATCTCCTTGTCTGTTTCTACTCCAGATGCTCTCTACGATGTCATCACTGTGGGAGCCCCAGCTGCCCATTTTCAGGGATTTAAGAATGGTGGTCTTCGGAAGCTACTCCATAGATTTGAAACAGAAAGAAGAAAGTAAGTAAAGACAGGAGGAAAGCACAGATTCCTGTGTAACTTATTTTTATCTTTGTTGTTGCAGTACCGGATACCAGTTTATTTACTATTCACCTGAAAACACAGCCAAAGCAAAGGAAGTTCTCAGCAACATCAATCAACTACAACCTCTTATAGCAACCCATGCAGACCTACTGCTTAATTCTGCAAGCCAGCATTCTCCAGACAGCTTGAAGAATTCTTTAAAGATGCTTTCAGAAAAAGTAAGATCCAAATCATCACTATAGTTGGGAAAGGTGTTTCTAATCCTTGTCAATTTCTTTCCAGACAGAGCTTTTTGTACATGCCTTCAAGGATCAACTTGTCAGGAGTGCTCTTTTAGCACTCTACACTGCAAGGCCAGGAGGCATTCTTAAGAAGCCACCCTCTCCTAAGAGCAGCACAGAGGAGAGCAGTCCCCAAGACCAACCCCCAGTGATGAGAGGGCAGGACTCCATACCACATCATTCAGACTATGATGAGGAAGAGTGGGTAAGTCTCTTGTATATCGCTTGCCTCTCAATAAAATATGTAGTGATACTCATGCTTTTTTCAGGACAGGGTGTGGGCCAATGTGGGGAAGAGCCTGAACTGCATTATTGCTATGGTGGACAAACTGATTGAAAGAGATGGTGGCAGTGAAGGCAGTGGCGGCAACAATGATGGAGAAAAGGAACCTTCATTAACAGATGCCATTCCCTCTCACCCAAGAGGTAAGAAATAATTTTTTTTCCCAATCATTTACTATTGCACTGTTCTTACACCCCCTTCCCCCAGAGGACTGGTATGAACAGTTGTATCCCCTCATCCTTACCCTGAAGGACTGCATGGGAGAAGTGGTGAACCGAGCCAAGCAGTCCCTGACATTTGTGCTCCTTCAGGAACTTGCGTACAGCTTGCCCCAGTGTCTGATGCTGACGCTAAGAAGAGACATCGTCTTCAGCCAAGCAGTAGGTGCCTGTTGTTATTGTTAGTACAAAACTGCAGTAAATCTCATCAATATTTTTTTTTCAGCTTGCTGGATTGGTTTGTGGTTTTATCATCAAATTACAGACAAGTCTGTATGACCCAGGCTTCCTACAGCAGCTTCACACAGTGGGGTTGATAGTACAATATGAAGGACTGCTAAGTACATACAGTGAGTATTGCTTTAGTACAAGTTAAAATCACGTTTGTAGCTAAGTGCCTTTTCTATTGTTTAGGCGATGAAATTGGAATGCTAGAGGACATGGCCGTTGGCATTTCCGATTTAAAGAAAGTTGCATTTAAAATAATTGAAGCCAAATCCAATGATGTGTTGCCAGTTATAACAGGAAGACGGTAAGCAGTGCTCACTTCCTGAAGACCAGGCTTGTTTCTTCCCTTTGTCCTCTGCCTTCTTTAGAGAACATTACGTGGTAGAGGTCAAGCTTCCAGCCAGAATGTTTGAGTCACTACCTCTACAGATTAAAGAAGGACAGTTGCTTCATGTGTATCCAGTACTTTTTAATGTTGGAATCAATGAACAGCAAACTCTGGCTGAAAGGTAAGCTTTGGTGTAAGAGTCGCACTTGAGATACCCACAGCTGTTTTCTTTTTTCTGTTTGTAGGTTTGGAGATGTCTCTTTGCAAGAAAGTATTAATCAGGAAAACTTCGAACTTCTACAAGAATATTACAAGATATTTATGGAAAAGATGCCTCCTGATTGTAAGTATGTGAGTTAGAGAAGACAGCAATAATTTATTTTTCTCCTTTGTTTTTTCCCCTTCAGATATTTCACATTTTCAGGAACAAAATGATTTAAAAGCATTGCTAGAAAATCTCCTTCAAAATATCCAATCCAAAAAAAGAAAGAATGTAGAAATTATGTGGCTGGCTGCAACGGTAAGCACTCTCATGTCAAATCTTATTTCCTGACAAGAAACGTTCGTTCTTACATATGTTACAGATTTGCCGCAAACTGAATGGTATTCGTTTCACCTGTTGTAAAAGTGCCAAAGACAGGACATCGATGTCAGTGACACTTGAACAATGCTCAATCTTGAGAGATGAGCACCAGTTACACAAGGACTTCTTTATCCGAGCGCTGGATTGCATGAGAAGGTATCTCACATGTTTTTCAAGTTTTTTTCTTTAAAATTCTCTTTTTTTGTTGTGTCTCTGCCAGGCTTTGGTATGAAGATGATGCTGGCCTCATAAATGAGTTAGGGAGGAGGATTCCCTCTTTTTCTTTTGATTGGAATGGTTTCAGAAGAAACGGTACCAGTTCCTGTTTGTACCTCTGGTAGATTTTGGCTGTGAATACATCTGGTCCTGGACTTTTTTTGGTTGGTAGGCTATTAATTATTTCCTCAATTTCTCATGAAGTTGTACTTTTTCCCCTTTCACCAGAGAAGGATGCCGCATAGAGAATGTACTGAAGAATATCAAATGCAGAAAGTATGCTTTCAACATGCTACAGCTGATGGCTTTCCCCAAGTACTACAGACCTCCAGAGGGGACTTATGGAAAAGCTGACACCTAAGTTTACCAACATGTTAATAAACAGGAACACAAATACATTTCAGTTGGATAATCTTCACCTTGGTCTTTTTTGTTTGTTTTTATTGTCATGAATTTGTGGTGGGGGAGATGATCACAGATGTTTCCCAAAATCTAGGAACTACTTCAATTCATCATCAGCATATTGCTCTGAAAGAAATCCATTTTAAAAAATCTTACATGATTCAGTACTGTCATTTCTAGTTCTAAGCTTCTATGTGTTGAGCCTAGCTGATTGAGATTGGTTCACAAAGTGTAAATTTCATTCATGAGTATTTAAATGTTTCTGAGGAAACATGGATCATTTCAATAGGACTAGGGGTGATTCACAGAGCACCACTCTCCAACCAAATGGAAGAGAGGAGAGGGGGAAAAGGAACATATTTTTTTTGTGATACAACTTAATAGCCTATGAGAACACAGTCAACCTGAGAATCAATGTAAGGGATTTAAAAAAAATGTGTAGCCACTCAATTAGGTAGAGTTAACTCATGATCTGGAATACTGAGGCAGTTTGCAGGTATGTTCCACAATGATCTCTATCATCCAGTCAAGGTGTGACTCCTCCCTTGCAACAGGCATATGCATGGAGTGAGTAAAGTGGTCAACAGACCTTTCAAAACCATGGCATCTTTTCAGAACTCTGACTTGGGTTGTGTGATCTAGCTGTGAATGTAGCAATATAGAACGTTTAATAGAATGATAAGCAAAACACTGCAATGATCTAAAATTACAAATAAAATAAAAATGAACAACATTTTGATACCCAAAATGAAAATTCCCATCAGCCTGAACTTTATGTTGTGAAGTTCATGAATGTCAGTGAGGTATCTCTGAGATGTTTCTTAGCAGTCATCCTGGTGTAAGCATGCAGTTATGGCATAGGTTTGTGTGTGTTAATAAGCCTTTAAAACATATGCAACCACAACAAATGATAAAGTAAAACAATTATTTTCTGTTGCCCTGAATATCAAACTTGCCCTTGCCCTTACTCAGCAAAATAACATTTATAAGTTTTCCAAAATCCCAAAGTAGAAGTTTCCTTAAAAAAATCATCTTGTATAATACCAGTATTCAAACATGGGTAAGGTTAATCACCCCCAATCACTCAGGAGATAGTTGCAGAATTTGAATTACAATCTCTTCTTACTTTCCTAGCCTGTGGCTTGTCACTTCTCCAAATTGCCATGCTAAATATGCATGAAAATTGAGGGAGAATGCTAGTTAAAAAGAAATTAGGATTTATCACTGGAATTGAAACTAAGAGTACAAAAGTCTGAACGAATGAAACTTTTCTCCAAATTTTACAAATTCTTGTTCCTTTCTCATTAGAAGAGCATGCTATCCAAAGCATAAATCTCCCTTGAAAATAACAGAGGCTTCTTAAGCCCTCTCTTAGCTATGATCAATGGATGATATTATGCTTCCCATAGCTAATGTGATAGCTCCTTGCCTAGGATTCCTGTTGAAATAAGGATTCTAGCCCCATGTTAAGTTTTTCAAATTACTACAAATTTTAGATAAGCATTTGGAGCTTTTTATACTAGAATTATCAATTTTTTATTTTAGCTAATTACCTGTGGGCATTATACTTGAGGCAGGTACCAAACTACTTACAGCCTTTTTAATGAAAATGTGCTGTGTACTTTGAATCCATTCATAGACAAAATTACCTTGATGTTCTCTTAACTCATTCTTTATTTTAGTGATTAAATACAACCTTTGAGTTGTTCAATATCATTTGAAAATGGTAGGATTTGTGGTTATTTTCATTACCCTATTAGATTTAAGATAGGCTGGGATGACAGAGGCCTCCTTGAATAGCTATGAAGCCTCATTCAGCATATCAAATGGTAGTCTGAGTTCTAAGAAACCTTAAGTAATTTATCATTCTGTAAATACTCTTATAAGCAATAATTTTTATTTGTATTTTTGAAAACAAACTACTTAAATATGGAAAAATATTAACTGGAAAGCCAGCAGTAGGGTTTTCTATTTTTAAAAGACATTTCAAGGATTTCCTGTAATCCCAGCACTTTGGGAGCCAAGGTGGATAGATCACCTGAGGTCAGGAATTGGAGATCAGCCTGGCCAACATGGTGAAACCCCATCTCTACTAAAGATACAAAAATTAGCTGGATGTGGTGGCACACACGTGTAATCCCAGCTACTTGGGAGGCTGAGGCAAGAGAATCGCTTGAACCCCGGAGGCGGAGGTTGCAGTGAGCTGAGATCATGCCATTGCACTCCAGCCTGGGTGAAAAGAGCGAAACTCCATCTTTAAATAAGTAAATAAATGAATAATATAGAAGTCTCAAATTATAGTGCTTACTGTAATACAAATGCTTATGAATTTTCATTCATTACCATAGTCATCTGCATTTCCTTATAGAAAGCCTGTACTGGTGCAAACTTCTAAAAGTGGATTTCATCAAGAAAATGTGTTTCATAGAGACAACAATATTGCTTTTTTCCTGAGAGGCAGTTCATTCTTAAACAACCACTTCACTATTTCTTAAGTTATTAAGGCTAAATCAAAGAGCAAATGTTAAAGTGTTTAAATCTCTCTTGAACAAACACAGCCACAGTCATGCTATTCTATCTATATTTTCACTTAAAAGATACACCAGCAGACCTATTTTAGGAGGTCATATTGAGCCAAAAAATGAACTGAGCAAATGACATTTCCAAACTCTTTTTTTGCTCAAAAATAATATGTTCCCCTTTGATATTAAATGCAGATATCAATTCTGGATTAGCTATTTACTGAGCCCTAGGAAAAACATATTTAAAGACAAGGAAACCATTCATTTACATCTCATATCATTGCTTTTTGCTTTTAAATATCGCCTTGAGGTTTGTCTACACTCTGCCAAAACAATCCCTGAACATAAGTTTGGTCAGCCTCATAATTCAGTGAGTCGAGCAACCATTTGTTCCAAGTGATAAATTGTACTAAATGACAAACTGCCCAATCAGGGCAGAGCTCCATGGACCCAGCCTCCAGCCCTTATTTTATAAGACTAACCCCTCTTCTGAAAAACTCTGAAGGCTTAAAAGCTAGCATTTGGATGGAGGATACTTCCTTTTTATCCTTCAGCTATGTATGGCACTTTACATAAAATAAGAGGTAAAAAAGGAGAGAAACTGATGTGTATAAAGTAATGCCTTTCTTCCCAAGCAAATCAAACCTCTCCCTATGTAAAAGTTGATAGTGTACCAAGAGACACAATACCACTGGTGGGCTGGAACTAGCTCGTTCTGATGCATAAAAGTTGATAATTAAAGTACCAGAAATTTTGTAAGCTAGTTGTTAAACATTACCATTATTAAATATGAAATTATAAAACACAGTGGAATACATTAAAAACCAATGTAATAATCAAAACATACCACTTCCCAATTATTTTACTACCTTATACTATTTATTAGTACTCTTGAGTCTATTTAGGTCTATTACATCTTTACAGTGAAAACAGGATACAATATTGTGCTACTGTGGGTCTCTTCCTGACTGCAGATTCAGTAACATGGTGTTCGTAGCTTGAAACTGTCCACAGTGGGAGTATTTAACACCATAGAAACTGGCTGGCAAATGCTACAAACTAGCAATTTTAATTCCTGGAAAGGCAATTGTTGAGCATTTACCAGCACACAATGAATGCCATATTCTTTTTTTTTTATTAGGAAATAAATTATTGGAGGCAGTATAAAATTATTTAAAAAGTATCAAATGCAATCCCTTATCTTCAGATGGCTATAATTTTGGTTATATAAATGTTTTGGTTTTTACCTTCTTTAAAGACTCCTATTAGGTTAAAAGTCATATTTGATGACTATATTTTATTCATAATTAAATTATTAAATCACCTTTTCTCCTGATAATGCTTTGCCAGAGAATTCTTAGCAATTCAACTGTAGTCTAAGCAATAACTCAGGGCTAAATTCAGGGAACTGTTAGCCCAATCAGATATCACTAAAAATGTACTTCACCATCTATTTTGGAGTTTATAATTTTGGCATTTGCTAAAAGTAGGAAAAACAGTAACATATTACTGTGCCCAGATTCTAATAAATATAGCTCAATTGAAACCAAAACTGTTACATTAAACAAATTACACTCTGGCACTATGCTAAATCACCACAGATGTTTTAGGTGTTTGATTTCCAAGCAGGATGGTATATCATTTGTTTGGTTCAATATATGAGGCACCATTTGTAGTCTTTTAGGAAATAAATTAGCTTTTATCACAGATTTAGGAAACTTGTCTAAAAAAACTGTGATCATCAGTTACAGAGGGAAGGAAACATATTGAACACAAGGCATCATAGTAGCTGGAGGCCTTAAAAATTATGCACGACCAAAAAGAATGATTTGGTGAGAGATGTGTAGCTGATTGACAATTTTAGTGTGAATTCATATTCATTTAACCCAGCAGCAATCTACATAAGCTATGCTTTTTCCCACCTGTATTTATGTTTCTTAGCTTATAAAGTCCCAATATATTATATCTTTTGTTGCTTTGGCAGTTTTAATTTAGAGCTCTGCGTTCACAGAGATGCCACCTATAGCAAAAACTATCTTTAAGAATTGGAAAATAAAATGAATGTTTTAGATAAAATATTGCAAGCCATTATGTGTAGAGTTAATGTATGGAAATTTGCATTTGTTTTTCTGAATCATGGTGTACATTAATCACTCATTGAATTCTATTTCTAAGCAAATAAGAGAATCAAACATTTCTAAAAGGAACATATGTCTTGCTATTAATAACAAGGAGACAGGAAAAATAGTAAGGTAATATAAGCAAAAAAAAAAATGTAATGAATTTAGCTATCCTAAATTGGAATTTTTACAGATTGCATGCATACTTAGAATTTTAAATTTTTAAAAGATTTACAATTGAGTATGGTACCCACAGAGAGTGAGTACCAAGGGAAGGAAGACCTAATACAAGTGATGTTGCCTGATAAATCACATCTTGCCAAAAAAAATATATTTTAGTAAATACAGTTCTTTAGGAAGAAAAATGTTGCCCTTTCACACTCACAGTGTAAATACATTCATAATATTCCTTCAATCATCTAAATTACCGCCAGGTCATGAAAGGACGCGATCAATGATGACCTATTGCACTCACAGGTAACATTGACTCAAATTTTGGCAATATTGCTATATTATCTAGATAATTCTTGTGATGTTTTTATGTCACTATCAACATTAAAAATATTTTGTTAAACAACTATGAAACTTTCAAAAGTTTGCATATAACTGTATGGGCACTCTCATTTCACTGCATACATACAATACTTTGTATACACATACTTCTCGTGTGGATATTTTATAATTTTATTTAATCTAACATTTAACTTTTAGGTTTTTGTGGTACTCATCTGAAAGGTTGGCATTTGTTTTCTTTTTATGTTATATATGTATTTTAGATGAATCAATAATGTGTATTCCTAGAAATTTTTTCTAGGCATAAATAGATCATTTTATGTTGGCATTTAAGAGATATCATTTTTGTTTTATTGTTCTGTGTAAACCATATTCATTGTACACTGTGTGTATATTTTTGTTTAAATAAATGATTTTTATTTTTTATGTTTCTGTCTTTTTCTCCCCATTATACATTG